ATTTCCAAGATAGTTACCTGAGTCTCATACTGTCGGCAGATGCGGCCTGCAGGTGTGTATAGGGGCAAATTCCAAGTAATCTTAATACATTGATGCTTTGTAGGATTTAGCAATAAGCACTGTCCCCCCATATTTGCTTTTATTCATCTTTATTTTAGTGAATTTGGAGAATTTGTGTTTTAAGATAGTGGCTTAAAATTAGCATGGTCATGAAGCATTTAATATTTCCTTTATGCTGTATCGTAATGATTTTCCCTCCCCCAGTTTTTTCCTCCTTTACTTGAATTTCTGTAATATGAAGCATAATGTGGCAAGGATTCTGATCTCGTGGCCTAGTCTGTCTGCAGAGGTGTATGTGAGTGAGACCCCTTTTAATCATTCGTATAATGATTGGTGGCTCCCTGTTGTTAAACCACAGTTATTGATCTATCATTTCTGAAGTACATGGCTGAAGGAACTGGTGCTGTCAGGCATTGATTGACTAGGAAGGAAGTGTAGAGCTATTCTAACTCACTTTTATTTTCATCAGCAACAGTTACAGTAGAGACTTGTGCAAGACCTCCATGATGGAACGTCATTTTTCCTGCATTAAGAGGTGTCTGATGTGACTGAAATTGCTGGGATAACTCAAACTGCTGCATTTAAAATATTTAGAACAGAATACACTGTCCAAAACCTTCTTATCTGACTTGGCTAATGGTTCAGGCTCTGGAAAATAAATTTGGGGGCATGGGGGATGGGTAAAAAAGAACAGATCTAGTATAAAATTGTTCCAAAGCAAATTGAGCAACCTATATGTTAATATTTTACTGAAGAAGTATATCTACACAAATTAACTCAGACAAAACAAGTGTGTTTTTGTGTAAGTTAAATTGTTTAATGGCTGTTCAAATAATTAAGTTCAAGTCATAATTAATAGCTGTCTTTTGGTACTGTTGTTATGTTTTGGTCTGTTTCAGGAGGATTTGGGACCTGCATGCGCAAATATTTTAGATAAGGATATAAACTGAAGATAGTAAAGGTAATTATTAAAAGTGCCTCTCTTTCATTAGCACAACTTACGTACATTTTAACATCTGAGATGAGCATTGTTTATTTTAATGGACTCTTTAATAATGCTTATGTTATGCCCTGAACTCTAGTTAGAATGAAAATGAGCAAGAACAACAAAAATAAATGGTGTTGGGGTTCGGCAGAGGAAAGATGGGAGGAGTGCATTAAGAGAGTGAAACCAAAAGAGAGGACAAAAAATACAATTTCTACTGTAGTTGCCTAAGAGCCTGTGCTTTTGTCCCTCTCTCTGAATGTTTTATTTTTGCTATAATTACAGCATCTTGCCTGCACTTTGTCCCTCTGATCCTTTGTTAAAGCCCAGATCACTCTGTGCAGACTGCGCTTGTAGGTGTGATTTATTGAGTGACAAGTAGCTGTAGGGTAGAACACCCGCCTCTGTACCTGAGTAAAGTATTAGACATCACAGAGCTGGGGCAGGCAGGAGGGGGGCCGAGGAAGGAGTGGGGGAGGCGAAAAGCAAAGAGCAGTAACACAGCAGCTCCTGGATACAGATCAGACAAGAGGTTCTGCCACAAATCACCTAGAAACATGTCAGACGCTGCATGTTTGTTGTTTTACACTGAGGGCACAGCCGTAGTCCAAAAGTATTGATTCTTTTCTTTGTACAGAGACAGAGACTGTCAGACCTAGCAGGCTGACCTTGGTATGGTGCAGACAACTATTCCCCACCCTGCCGACCAGATGAACCCCACAGGAGCAGCCTAGGCAAGATATGCCAATGTCCACTTCACAGGCACAGAGAGAAACCGATGCCTGCTGAAACGGCTCCTTCTGTTTCCCAAACACTTCCCCCGCCAGGCCCCCAGAGTGCTCCTTGTGACAGAAAATTGGAGGCAGGATTCTTGGAGGGAGCGTGTGTGCTTTTTTGTGTGTGTCTTAAAACACACAAAAAGAAGCCCTTTTTATTTCATTTGTCCGTGAGATAAACTGAAGGATGTCTGGGCAATGGTGTATATGTGTGCATTTTGTATTTAAGGCGGCAAGAGGAGATAGTTTATTTTCTGTTTGTACATATCGAAGGGGAGATTTCTGTGTGTGGGCACTTACATTTGTGAGTGCGTGTGTTTCCCCTCTTCTCTATTTCAAAAGCTTTGGTGAGATGGGGAAGAGTAATCAACTGTCACACTTAATTGATCTGCAGTTATTTTAAAAGTTGTTTAACAGTAAAACTACACAGACCCATTTGTCCATATGAATCTGCAGGTCTCTTTATAGTCTTAAAATTCACTGTACTCTTAAGTCATTTTGCAGCATTTAAAAAATTCATTTATTCTGAAAATCAGGTAATTTTAAACTAAAAATACTAGTTTGTAATTTGGAGATCATCTAATATAAATAGAAACATATAACCGCCAACATTTTGAAATCAAGAGTTCAAAACTTGATCCCGTAAACCATTAGGGAGTAGGGCCCACAGGGTGCCCTTGAGGAAGTATACCCTATCTCCTGTTGGGCTTGGTGTGTCAAGACTTCGGTTTGCCAGAAATGCTTGCCTCCAAGTAGAAGGTGTTTCAGTTACTCTTTGCTGAAGCTGAGTGTTTTATTTTGACTAACAATAACAGGGAGGATGCCTTTCTCCCTTTCACTTTTAGGAATGTTGTTGCATGCACAACTTCTGTCCATAAGATTGAGCTGTCCATGAGGAAAAACTCCAGTAGATTTCAGATTTGCCCGAAGGAAAATATGAGGCACACTGATGGGGAAGAAAAGTGATGATATCATGTGCACTTAGGGTGTAAAAACCTCTCCTTTAAAAACGAGGTTTCTCTTTTTCAAGTAAAATAATGCAGACAGGTTCAATGTGTGTAATACTATATTACATTTGTATAATTCACTTTAAATCTTTTATTAAAGTGAATTTTTCAAAAAGTAGACCACTGAAGATAAAAATAACAAGTAAGGCATTCACTTTCGTGAAAAGCCCCATTATTTTCTACATCTCCATTTTCACATTCATCCTATTTGTTTAAGTGACTGGTTTGGCAACCTAAAAGAAAACCCAATGGTTAAAAAAAAACATTTGTTTTATAGTTAGTTTTTACTTGTTTTTATAGTATGAGATCTCTGTGTAGTATTGAGTTTTGCAGACTCCTGAGAGAAAAAAAATTCTAATAAAAGTGCTATTATCTGAAAACAATGACTCAATTAATTATTTTGGTTTCTTATGTTGATTCTAAATATTTCTTGTTTCTCTTTGTTGGGTCTTTATGTCTCATCCAAAACAGATTTACATTTTGAGGTTAGAAACAGCTGAACAAGTCTGCCTTTGGGTATTAACAAAATAAGCAAACTATTTAGGATATATCAATGTCTTTACAAAAGGATATTCCACTTATAAAATGGGAGCTGAGGAACACATATGCTGTGTAAGAAATACCATCTAAGAAAAATAATGCATAGAATAGATTAGGAATGGTTTAAGATCTGAACACTCAGGATTGGTATTTCTTAACACTCTATTTTTTATTTTAATATATACATGCTAATCGTCTTTCTCTCTTCTCCGTATATGTTATAGTCACTTGATTTACTACTGAAATTATATTGCTTTTGAAAGTGTCAGTTGAGTTATCCCTTGCCTTGTTAGTATCATGTTTGATTTCTTGGACAGAGACATAAATCACTATCTCATATGCAGGTCTTTTGAAGACGCACCCAAGGTTTATTGCCAGTAACAGACTAGTGGCCTTATGTGGACTTTCCATGAATAAAACAGATTGATGAGCCATTTTATAGCATCGCAAGCTGTATTATAAATACATCACCCTTTTCAGTAATTTAACGTGAGGAACAGCCTAATGAGCTCCCAGCCATGATCAGCCAGAGCTGGGAGTTTTGTTTAGCTTCTAGGACAAGTGACTGGTGGAGGGTAAGAAACCCAAACCCTGTATTGTTTTCCCCAGTTCTGTGACAAAATCTTGTAATATGAATCATTTGAAGTAATAGTAAAGTAAAGATGCATTTAGAATCTGTCAGAGTAATAAAGGGAAATGTAAAGTGGGTCTGATTTTGCTTATAGCTGAAATCTAAGGTTAAGATGATAGGCTTTTTAAGTTACTTGTTTTTCTTTTACTGATTGAAGTCATCAATTGAATAAACAGATTCTCATTTTGAAATATACATGATGTAATATCTACCTGATAGCTTGGAAAAGGAACAGGTAGATATAGTTACAACATCGTAACGGTCTCTTTTGAAAGTATAGCTTAAGATGACCATTGTTTCTGTATTCAAGCCTTCTTTTTTGCATAGCTTACAACACTTTACCTTTATTTTTTCATTAATCCTTAAAATATCCCTGTGGAATAGGATGAGTGGGTGGCATCTTAGGGTAAACAGTTACTATCCTTTCTGGTGAGGAAACCGAGGCATATAGAAATGGTTGTTTTTAAAGAGTTATCTGACTAGAAAGAAAAGCAAGATAAAATTAATTTTTAGAAGTGAAAAATATTTTGCATTACGTATAGCACATGTCAATATTTACAAAACTTACACAAACATAACTTTGTGGACCTATAATTTTCTAAAAGTTTGGAAAGTAGGCGACACTTAGGATTGGAAAAGGCATAGCTTTGTGAATAATTTTTTTGCTACCTGGAAGCTGCAATATATTTTGAGCTAGAAGCTTCTATAAGATATTTCCCTTTTCTGAATGCAATTGATTATGCTATACTGCATAATACTACATTTACCTATATATAATCCAGTTAAAGCTGTATTACATATTTATAGAAGTCAGACTTTGGTCTGAAATGCCATTATTTATAAACACAAATCAGTGAGTAATTAGTCTACTGTGTAAAAAAAATAAAAAAAAATTTTGAAATAATCTTTTCTACTGTGAAAACAGCCAGGCAGTTTGGTGGACTCTGTTATTCATATGTCAGACGGGAATTACCTTGAGTGTACAGGGAAGAATGAAGAACTGAAAAGGCTTTAATTTTCTTTAAAGAATAGGTAAAAACAGAATATTTTACCACTAAGGCATGAACACATCAGTGATGCCCTAACCAGTTGAGCTCAGTCCTGCCTACACTGAGACACAATGCACTTTCAATTTAAAAATACATCTAATTTAAATGGAATGGTCCTATTTATGCCCTCTGTTCCTTATTAAAAATGGTCGACAAGTAAAATTCCGTTTAAGAATACCTGCAGACAGTCAATATTGTTTTGAATTTTAAAGAGTTCCTGTGTCTTGTGAATGACATTATGCCTTTAATATTCCGTATTCAGGGCAGAGTCCTTTTGAAACCAACTGTGCATTTATCTCCATTTTTGCTTTCTTGGTCTTTGCCTTCCTCTGCCATGCACCCAGGGTTGAGTGCTGACTGCAGGTCTAAGCTTATCAGATTGGATGAACCTCTTCGGTGTCTCCATTTTGGAAACTGTGGGTGAGAATTTAATGTTCCCCTAGCCCACACTTTGAAAATGCAAGATTACAGAAGATTTATGAAGGCCTCTGTGTCTCCATAGCTCTGTTCTTTGGGGTACCTCTGAAGTTTACTACTGAGCGAATGATCTTGGCATGTTAGTATAGGCTGAGCCAAAGTTTGTGCTATATTATTTATGATTCTATAGCATTGGCCTCTCAAACAAATGAAGTTTATTGACGTATCATCTGGAACAAAATTTTGGCTAATTCATAATTTATACATCAGAAATAGATGCCTTTCTCTTATAGATTGTGCCACTTGAACATAAAATAAGATTTTAAGATTAAAAGAAACAGAGGCCTGTAGAAGTGGCTTTTCAAGCTTGTAGTCACTGATGGTTTTTTAATCCCTAAACAACACAAAACAAAGGAAGACAGAATATGCTTTTCCCTCTCCCATACTTCCCTTTTCTGTCTCTAATTGTAAGCTCTTGTGCACCAGTGCTCCTACTTTTCCTCTGAGTTTAGTGATAGTTCATAAGAAAAGCATTAGGCTTATGGAAAGAAAGATCTGTCGCCAGTGGACTTGATTCTCCCTTGTGATTTATAAGGGTCTGAGAAAGCAGTCTTCCAGGTCTTCTCTTCTCAAGGACTCTGGGAAAGTCTTGTTCAAAACTAATGGTTCTTAAAGAATTGGTCAGCTGCAGACCACTGGCCTCTCAAAACACTGGGTGGTTCAGGTGGATAGCACACACTGCTTTGCAACTCCAAGATGCAGTGGGTGTGCTGGGGCCCGTGAGTCCGTCCTGGAAGACCTTTGGAAATTCTGTGTTAGTCAGGCTCATTCTCTTTCACTTGATGTGCGCACAGATTTTTGTAGAAATCATTTGATATCCCAGTAGTGTACAAAGCATGGGATGATATATGCATTCACACACTTACATATCAAAGATACACTTCTTCTATGTTTTTGTCTTTCATACAGAGTCTAAGGCGACTAAGTCGTTATGCTATTTTAGCACATAAAGATATCATTGGTTTTAACTCAAAGTGATTGACTCAAACTATATTTTTATCATAGTTTGAGTACCTCATACTTGTTCACTGCCCTTATGTGCATGGTCACCTTTAGAGGGCATAATTCTGCTAAAAAACTATTCCTAATGAATTGCAAATGGAGATGAGTTAAGTAAGCTGTGTTAATTATGTCATTTGCAAGATTGTCTAATGTGGAATTGGTCAAGAGACTGGAAACTGCTTGTCAAATGTTTCTCTTAACTAATGTGATAGTTTGTGGTTTGCAGGTGACACAATTTCCATAACTTATTTGATGGAGCCTCATTAACCACCCCTTAGTTCGCCTTAGCAAAATTATGTTATTAAACATGTCATGATAAGTTCTGTCCTCATTACTTTGCATTCGGCACAGTGAATAGTGTTTGTCTTGTGACACCTCTCCCAGGTCCTTAGTCTTCGAGGAAGCCAAAGGAATTCCATGTTCAGAATTGTGTTTTTAAGCTGCTTTCCAGCATTACACACATCTCTCTTGACTTGGCTAATAGAACCTGGATGTGTTCTCAATCACTGCTATCACCATGCAGTCCTTATTTAGCCCTCTGTCATTTCTCCTCAGAGCTTGGTGTCCTGATGTTCTACTGTCTTAAATAGAAACCCAAAGAATCTCTGAACCATATAGTTTTAGTTAAAAACAGCCAAGTGTATGGCAGTAGTAACTGTGATGATAATTCCAGTAGTGGAGCAGTTTTCGTTTTTCATAGCATCTGCCTCATCTAGGAAATCTTCACATTAGCAGCAGAGCATTTATCTCTCTAGTGAATAATTTTTATGTTTGCCCATGTTTGTTGCTTAGTGCTGAGAAACTTCATATGTCTTTTTTTAAACACACACACACACATATTTTATTGCGTACATTGGTGACTCTCTGTAATTTTGTCTTCAAAGGGACCAGTCTCAGAGATACTTTACAGTGATTGCCTTTTAGTATTTAGTTTCTGTCACTTAATTTTTTCTGGTGGTGGGAATTCATTTTTGTTAATGTATAAAATTTTTCAAAATTGGGAGATGGTTGAATAAGATTAGAAATATAGTTCATGGCAGTGGAATAGACTAGCTAATCCACAAGTGAACTGGAATAGCATATTGATCTAAATGTATAAGATACCTTTATTAAACCTGCCTAAGAGGATCATATTTAATATTTATTTTCTAGTGAGCAGTATTGTACTTACTAAATTGATGGGAATACACATATTGATGAATCTCTTATATTTTACTTGAAAAATTCTGTTGAAGGCTACTTTATCCTTTAACCTGATAAACCCTCTCTCTCCCTCATTCTCAAAAATCTCATCATGGTTGCACTTGGATCAAGCTTCTTCATAAAGTCATTGTCATCTTACACTTTTCCCAGAAGCGTCACCCTAGGGGAAAAATGATTGTGTAATAGAAAAACTCTCTCTGCATTCTATGCATTGACCATTCATTATCTTCCATTTGGCTACCCTTTGACCTCCTTTCCCTGAGCCACATAGCTAACCAGGTCGGCCTCTGTCAAAGTCTGTCTAAGGATGTTATTCTTCCTGTGGTCTCCCTTTTTCTTTCTACCTTCTACCGGCCCCCACCCGTACCACACACATTCCGCCAATTCTCTGTGCAGACTTGACATAAGATTCCACCCCAATCCTTGTTATGTAACCTACCACCTACCCCTTTTTGGCAAGGGACACCCGAGTCAGCAAGTTGCAACAAAGAGTGGAGTTAATTGGAACATGTGCTGTGCCCAAATCTCAACAAAGAAGGGCTGATAGACATCAGGAAAACACAACCATATGTAGATGTTTGCTTGAGGAATATGAGTGTACATGGGAAATATCATCTACAACCAGGTTGCATTTAAATAAAATCAACCATCATTCTCCTCTTTGTCTTCCGACACCCCTTTCCCCCACATGTAATACTTTTAACTTGCTCTCTCATGTCTGCTCATGGGTGGGCATGGTCTACTAAACTGACAAATGAAACAGATCTGTCTGTGATACTTCATATGGGGAACCTTATGTAACTTATGCGGGGGACTCAGCTATGGATGACATCCCAGTAGACCCTCTATGGATTCCCAGCTGTTACAATATCTCATACCCTTTGTGACCTTTTCTTCTATTTTTGCATCCCTTTTAGAAATTTAGGATTTTTTTAATTTAACCCCGAATTTCTTAAATGTGGGTACAATTTACACAGAATGAAATAGACCCATTTTAAGTGTACAGTTTATGAGTTGTGACAAAATGTGTATACTCATATTAAACTATCGCCCCAACCAAAGTACGTATCATTTTCTTTACCCCATAATGTTCCCTTATGCCTTTTCCAGTTAATCTCCTTTCCCCTAAGGCAACCATTATTTTGATTTGTCACAATAGATTCATTTTACCTGTTCAAGAACTTTATATAAATTGGATCATACAGTATGTACTATGTTGTGTCTGGCTTTTTTTGTTTGTTTTTCTCATATTGTTGTGTGTATTAGTAGTTTGTGTCTTCTTTATTACCAAGTAGTATTTCACTGTAAACAACAGCCATTTAAAAAATGAATATTTAGACATATTTTATGAGTTGTTTCTATATAGTGGAGACATCTTAAAATTGCAGCAACTCTTGAGTTTAACAAATAGTTGACTGTCATCAGACTTTCACTTTTTTACTACTTCCCTGCCCAAGGGTGCTGGAATTCCCCAGCTGTGGGCTGAATGCCCATCCCAAATTCTCAGGCTTCTGGGTATTCTTGGTTCACATCCTGAACTTCAGAAGGAATGGTGACCTCCAGTTCACTGAGATGGTTTAGAACATCTTAAAACTTTTGCTATCCTCACTTACGTTGTGAAACTGTTTTGCTAACTGGAAGGTAGACGTGTTGCTGTGTACAAGTGAGGATTCTGAAACAATACGAAGGCCTTTTCAGAACCCTGTGGAATGACCTGAAAGGAACTTTGTCTTTGAGCGTCTCCTGATGTGTATTTTCGATAATGTATCCTGCCCTCAGTGTTTTTCTCTGTAGGTTTTAAAGGCCTCAGAAGTCCCAGAATGGTTCTGGACCTGAGTTGCTACTTGAGAGGATCTTGTAATCCTGCTGGTCTCTAGATACCTTTAGGACAGAAGTGCTGGGTGATTAGGTTAATAATACTTATTCTTTATTAAACTATTTAACCATTATAAGCAATATGCTAAGAATTTATGTACATTAATTTATATATAATCTAACATCCTGTTTATGTTAATACTGTTATTATTCCCACTTGCTAGCTGAGGAAACTAAGCCTAAATAACTTACCCATGGTTATACAACTCTTGTGCTGTGATGGGACAAGGATGTGATTCCAGATCTGACATCCAGTCCCACCAACATTCTATTCTAAGTCCCACAAATACTTTCTGGACATCTCCTCCCAAGTATAAAATAGACAGTGTGGTAATGTACATGTGTTTAGTATTGGGTATAAAATATCCAGTGTAATATAATTGTTAAGCTATTGAATATTATGAAAAGTATAAAAATGTGACGTGAACTGGAGCCTCTAACTGCATTGAATTCTTTTCATTTAAGGGTCTTAGAACATGTGAAAAGGCAGAAAATAATAATTTTTTATAAAGAATAGTAGTAAGAACTGTTGTGCACATTTTGAAGGTGAAGATTTTGAGACAAGATTCTTTAACTTTTCCACAGCAATATAGAGTTAGAAGAAACCTAGACTGTCTCCCTGTGCCTCTTCCTCTACTCTTTCAAATCTTCTTTTTCTCTTATCCAAGCCAAGGTTCAAGGAACATTATTAATTGTTATCTTTTTTACCTGCAAGTCATAGACAAGGACTAGAGAAATTCTTGTATGTGTTAAGAGTTTACCTAAGAGACTATTATGACAGCAGTCAGGAATGATTTCTTTAAAGTATGTAAATGTAGCGTCTTCATTATGGCTTAGATTTACAATGCTGACGACTTTGTGAAGCAGAGAAAGTTGAAGAGTTAGGGGCTGCTTTACGAAGTGTACTTTGGAACAGTTTCTAGTTTCTTTCAAACTTTGAATTGAAAGAGAAAAAGCAAAGTAAGTACCTAAATCAGCACTAGCCAAAAGAAAAGAAAGAGAAAGAGAAAAGAAACCTGCACAAGGCAGCAGCTACTCTCCATTGGGAAGCTCATCCCCTCCTTGACAGTTGCTGGGCTGGCTGTGCAATGTTTGATATGTGCTACTTATTTACTGTCTTTCTGTTTCTCTCTTGATGCTCTTAGACTGACACTGTGTTAACTGTCTTATGCCACTGATTACATCTTTCCTTTCATCTTTGTTATGACTAGTTTAAAGGATAAATGGTGATTTTCTATAAACACAATACATAAGCTTAAAGAAAAAGATGAACATTTTAGAGAATTTGGGATTATTCAGAATCCCTATGACTATAAATGACTTAGCATATCTAGAATGCACCGAGTTGATTTATTTTTTTCTATTAATAGTCATCATGATTAGATAGTACCAGCTTTAATTTTAAGTTTTGTTGCCTGTGAAGTTTATTTTCAATGCTCAATACCATCCAAGAGAGAATCTTGTTTAAAAATTTTAATCAAAACATATTTAAGGTGCTTGGAACCTAAGGGATCACTTGATTCAACCTTGTCATTTCTCTGTTCATCTTGCAATAACTTGAGGGGGCCACCTAAGGTTATTCTAGATATCTAGATTCTTTTCCTCTTCTTGCCCCTTGACTCCATTGATAAATTGAGAATGAAAATATCTCTCTGGAATATCTTTTGATTTGGTATGTATAGGAAACTTTGATATCATTGTAGAAAGGCAGAATAGAAATAAAAGATATTTCAAAGTCTTTTGATGTAGGTTACCATTTGTAAATCTGTGAATCTCTGCTTTGACTTCCTGAAAGGTTATCAGAAAGCTCTTCTAAGGTTCTCTTGGGGTACTTATTACAGGCGTATAGGTGTAGCCCTACCCCATTCCACACCTCCCATAGGTTCTTCTGAAAGTTTATGGTGTTAAGAGAACTCAAGATTTTTAAAACTGGCTACTTGTTCCTATTGTTCTTGAGGAAAATTGTGCTGAAGACAGCTGTTTGAAGATTTCTTTAATATAAAATCTTTAATCTTAAACCATGCTGAGGAAGGTCAGTTTGGGGCAGAAAAAGAGCCATGTATTTGTCCCATTTACTCCAGAAGAAGCTAAAAATGATTTTTGAATAGCAGCTACCCTTATAAGTACCAAGAAACATCAGATGTGATTGCTGCTTTTCACATGCTTAGAATATAATTTCTCCATATTTTTTCATGCAAAAAAAGCAAAGAATTCTAGAATTAAAAATAAGAGGGACCTAAGATCATATATGGTGCAGCTCCTAAGATGCTACACCATAACCAGTGTAAAAGTTGAATCTTTGCTGGAGGGGGCTATGCGTGGATATTTTTTTCACTTTCCGTAGGTGATTCAAATGTATAGCCAAGGTTGAAAACCAGGAATGTGGATTCCAGACCAGCCTTTCTTACTTATGTTTGGGGTTGCTGAGACTTACAGAAAGTAAAATTATTCTGTGAGTAGATAACTAATTATTTGAGACCCAAATTCTGGTCTCCCAGAATTTGGTACCTCATTTTTTTTTTTTTTTTTGAGACAGAGTCTTGCTCTTTCACCCAGGCTGGAGTGCATTGTCGTGATCTTGGCTCACTGCAACCTCCACTTCCCAGGTTCAAGCGATTCTCCTGCCTCAGCCTCCCGAGTAGCTGGGATTATAGGTACGCACCACCATGCCCGGCTAACCTCATACGTTTTAATCCCAAATTAATGCCAGCTCTATATAGAAAAGACAGGTCTGTGATCATTATTCATCTGTGTAGTTTTCTTTCTACTGTGATAATCATAGCTCAGTTTAGGGAGCACTTACTGTTGGCCTGGCACCATGACAGCAGTTTTACAGGGTTACTTTCTTAATTAAGTATACTCATATTCTCGTTTCACAAATGAGGAAACAGGCCCAAAGAGAAAGTAACTTGTCTACATTTTTAGAGCAAGAGTAAGTGGAGGTGCTGGAATTGGAACCCTGATAGTTAGATTCCAGAACTGTGACTCTTGAACTACTTAACTGTACCTTCTCCTAGAAGGATTTGATTATTGCTTTTCATTCCAAAACAAAGTTTTGTGTAGACTATTTAAGCCATAGGGACTGTAGACTGTATTTTGAAAGCCAAAATTAAGAAAACAAAAAATGTGGCCCCAAGGCACTCACTGTTTTTCTTCCTTGATTCTTGAATCTTAAGACAGCATGGGATATTAGTGATGACAGTCTTCCTACTGCCAAATGGACGCTTGGCCACTAGTTGTAGATTTGCTTCAAAGATTTTGTGTCCTCAGAAGTGAAAGAAAAATTTTAGTGAGGCACATGCTGTGGGAAGGGTGGTTTGGTCAGTGGTTTTGTAGTATGGTTTGTGTTGTTTTCTCAGTGTGGAGAAAATAAGGAAAGCTATATAGTAAGGAAGAATATGTTAAAATATGTACTCTACCTTTCAAAGAAGAGTCCAGGGTGAGTAGCAATGCTAGTGCCACCTGAAAGAACTTTGGAGATGTTTCTTAGGTCAGAATGAAAAGCTGTTGCAGTATTGCCTAAAATAGAATTTATAAAACAGAACGCTATTGAGACTTGTTAATGTTTACAGATACTGTTTTCTTTCTCCTTTTCCTTAAAAAAATCCTTATGTGCTCACTTTAAAGTATAAAAGTAAACAACAAAACTTGTATTATATTAGGTGTAATTTCAAGGATAACGAAGTGGAAGGAGCATGTTGGCAAGGTAATTTTCTAGTATCAGGTGAGTGTTTTAGAAGAAGGGTCACTACTTATTTTGGCTTATAGAACATGATGGTAAATCAGATGATAAATGTTGCTTAATAACTTGCTGCATTGGGTGTTTACTGAATTGCGAAGGAAAAATCTTTAACCAGTACGTTAGTAGATATTTGCCTGTGACTTTTAATTAAATGTTAACAGCAAACAGAAAAATGGCCATTCCATTAAATAGCATCATCTTACATGGTATTTTGATTATTTCTTGGCATCTTCCAAAAAAAGGGAATTCTCATGTGGGAATGATGGCTGTAGCTTAGAGAGAAAGAGAGTTTACATATTTGATTACATATTTGATACATATTTAACATGGCCATATCTTTGTATATATGCTTTATTTCATTTAATCCATATGCCCCCATTGAAATGTAACATTTATTTGGACTAGAAGTTTTGGAATCTTAGCTGGAACCACTGATTTCAGACACTTATGTGATAGCAGGATTGTTTAGTCCAATATGTAATTTGCATCCGAATACTTTATTAATCTAGAAATTTTTAGTGGTGAAATTAAGTTATCTTTTGAAACAGTCTAGCAAATTAGACTAAACAATCAGGAAATTAATTAAATAGAGGCAACAGATTGGGATAGTAAACCTATTTGTAATATTAATAATAGCTCACTTTAAAATATCTGAGAAAGTGCCTCAGCAAATTTATTTGGTGTAGATTTTTGTGTTTCCCAGACATGGGAAAGGGAAGGTTCTTGAAGGAGAGAAGAAATGTCCCACTCATCTGACCACTTCCTTTCTGTTATAATTTAAGATCTTTTCCATGATTTTATTTTAATCTTCTCACTGACTTTTTCAATGATTTACAATCTGAAGTATTTTGAAAAATTATCATACTGTGCATACTGTACATAGTGTGATTACTTTTGTGCAGGGATTTAAAAAAGTAATCAGTGGTCTTTCTTTGAGAATGAACTTTTCTGGTAATGATTTCTACAACATAGAACAAAGCCTTCATTCTTTGTATTTTCCAGTAGTTACTTTATCCAGTAATTCTCATGCATTTCTCTGTGAGCATTTCTAAGGTCTTGTTCTGAGGGTCCAATTTCCTATATTCACATCCTGGCACATCTGTAAATGCTCACAGTGATGGTGTCTTAACTCTTTCTAGAGCTGTGAACGTACTGCTTCTTGAGTTCTTAGACACCTCTCTTTCTAAAGTAACAGGATCCTAGTGTTAGTTTCACTGTAAGAACTGAAATCCAGAACCTGGATGTCCTGTGACCACAAGGGGCAGAGCCAGGTCTTGGTTGCAGCTGTTCTGATGCCCAGTTTGGACTCTTCCCTAGCTAGTCTGTTATGCTGCAAGCTGAAGTTTACAAATTTGATGCCTCCTGTTGGGGTATTTCTGAAGGGTGTATAGGGTTATCAAACACTCTTAAAATACATGCCTAAGGTCATGCTTAATGTATACGGCAAACCATCCCTCACAGTTTCTTGCATAAACTTGAATATGTTCTACATGTTTTCTCAGCCTAATAGAATGACCGCTTAATTGAGTTGTATAATTTGAAATGTTGAAGTGCAATAAGAACAGGAGGACTCTCTGCTTTCTTTGGAAACTATTAACCAGTAAATGAAAATTTAGTTGAAAACTAGTAGTTAATAATTGCCATTTTCTAACATGAAAGGATTTTATCCCTCATGTGTTTTGTTAAACATTGTAAAAGTGTCAAAATTAGCTGAACTCTCATGTATTTGTATTTAATATAATCTGTTTAGATGATCTGGATATGAAATGTGATAGGAATGATGGTTGTAGCTTAGAGAGAAAGAGAGAGAGATTGAGACCCTCTCTGAATATTTGGTTTCTGGATTTAATCACCAATGCACTTATTTTATTACTCTTGGCTTTTGTAGTCTGAGGACTTTGTTTTCTTCTTTTGCTTAATTTTCTTAACCTGAAATGTGACTTGGCAAAATTAAGGACAGAGGTGTATCAAATTCTTTGCTAGTCTCTATTTTTTTTTTTGTGAAGAAGAGATTTGTATTACTACGTTTTATTTATAATCTTTAGAAGAGCTATAATAGAAATGGGTTCATAGATCTGTAAAAATCAAAATCACTCTTAAAAAATCCCTCAAGCTGTCTGTCACTAATGGGGGAAAAAATGTAATCCACTTTGGAGATTTTTTTTTTTAATGAGACAGGGTCTCACTCTGTTGCCCAGGCTAGAATGTAGTGGTGCGATCATAGCTCACTGAAGCCTTGAACTCCTGGGCTTACGCAGTCCTCCTGCTTCAGCCTTCCAAGTAGCTAGGATGGTAGGCATGCATCACCACACCTGGCTAAGTATTAAAAAAAATTTTTGTAGAGATGGAGGTCTTGCTGTGTTGCCGAGGCTGGTCTGAAACTCTTGGGCTCAAGCGGTCTTCCTGCCTCAGCCTCTCAAAGCACTGGGATTACAGGCATGAGCCAGTGTGCCTGACTTGAGATTTTTTTTTTTCCTGTGTTTTCACATGTGTTGTTGTAAGGTTCATTTGGTTTTGTTGTTATTGTTGTTAATAAGGACATAAAAAAATTTGATATGAGAATTAACGAAGAGGCACTAACATAAAGATAATAGAAAAGAATATAGTGGTAGCATTCAACAGTGGTGTATTGAGATTGCAATTATTTCTTAAAACTTGAAATCATTTTTGAAATACATATGTTAGACCTATGTCTACAGAAACAAACATGCCAGACACTGAGCTTTTCTTCTTTCTAGATGTTGGTAATTAGTAAGCAAATGCTAAAATTTAATATTAGAATAAAATGACCAGATTTTTTCCATTGCTTAACAGAGACCAATAACAACATTGTTATGAATATAAATTTTCATTATTTCTGTTATTGAACTAAAATTTGGTTTTGATAAAATGTCTCCTAAAGTGTCATCCAAGAATACTTTATTAACTTCTGTTTTTAAAAAATAAGTACAGTAATTTTTTTGATAACCTCAAACTTATTAAGTTCACATTAAGGAAAAGTTTCTTTTGAGGGAAAATAGCCTATTACACATGACATCCTTTTTCTTCTTATGAGAGTTTCTTAAACCTTGGACTTTTAGAATGTATTTTCAAATCAATAATAATTGAATCATTATTCTTACATTACATTGCTATGCTAGACATTATTACTTTCTAATTATTATCTTTAACTTTTGCAATTTATATTATCATTGTGTTTAGATGTTACATTCCCTACTGAGAATCATAAATCCTATCCAGTGGTTTTAAGTGAGGCAATTTATGTGCGTTTAGAAAGAGACTCAATTTTACTCATTTAAAATAAATGGAGAGAAGGAAACATTAAAAATAGTATTATCGTACTCTATTTGTAGTTTGCCATTTTCTGTTTAGTGTATTTTCGTAGATGAAGGTTTTTTTTTCTTTTAAAGGTTGTCTATCTCTAGGACTATAGTTTTATGAGTGGAATGTCACATAATGCATGATAACATAACCTATATGTAAGGGTTTTACAGGTAATTAGAGCCATACAGGCCATTTGAGGGGTACAGGGGAGAACCTGAGCCTGAAGAATCATGTGTAGGAAAAATCCTTGTAATCTTAAGACTTTTTTTGGGTGTTTAACTTACTAAAATGTCTTAATTATTAAACTTTCTTAATGCTGGACAGTTAGGAGAATATTAAAAAATATAAAATTATTTTTATCCAAGTTTTCTGTTTTATCCAGTAATCAGTAATGATCTGCCTTGATTCTTCAAAGTACTATTGATGAATTTCATTTGAGTTGATTTAGAAACAACTTTGTTGATGAAAAGTTTGCTTATGTATGTATTTTCAACATTTTTATGTCTATGCACTTGGTTTCAGATGAGATAGGAAATGGAAATAACAAAACACTGTTAGAAAATCTTGTTTCTGTAGACGGCTCAACCTTGCCAGAAACCACGAGGCAGTGGAAATATCACGAGAAAGCTTGTTCCTACAAGACTCCCAGACTGATTACCAGACCAAAGAAGTTCCCAGAAATTTAGCTTGAAGCAATCATTTAAAATTTAGGAGGCGGATCCAATCCTGCTCGGAGTCATCCATTGCTAATTATAGTTGCCTATGATGTCCCAGTGATTTTGTTATCAGCCACACCTAAGTATATTTCTGATTTTTTGCATGTTCCCTCCAAAATATATTCTTGCTGGGCACTTAAAATCTGTTTATTTCACTGTATGTATATTACACCACAATACTGTTCGCATTTTGAATCTATGCATTTTTTTTTCTTTGCCTGATATATCTTGTTCAACCTTGATGAGACAGATGGCTTTTTTTCTTTTAATCTAGTTTCATTTGTATCTTAAAATTTCTAGTAGCTGGGGCACTCTCCTCACCCAGGTGAGGCCTGCTTTGCCCTACAGGTGTGTTAGATGCATGGTTGTGTGTACACATCTTTGAAATACATGAGGCTGCTGCCTTTTAGAAAAGTTACTGTTTTTGCTTTTTTTTAAATAAATATTTTGGCCAGCCTCAGAAATTTAGTAATGGCTTTGAACACTTGGAATTAGCATGATAAAGCCAGAGTTTATTATATACTGTTGTGATTTAAATCACACACTGGTTATTTTGGGGAGTTAGAGCAATCTACTTGACACAGACAGGTCTTCCCTGGCGGAGGCTTGCCCCTGCATGTTCTGGATAGATGGCTTTGATGTTGGGTGAACATCACAACTTGAACTGCTGTGTTTACACTGTAAGAATGCTTGCTGAATCTCTCACTGCATCTCTCACATAATTCCAACTTCACTTTAGTTCTGAATACATGAACAGTAAAGGGGGCAGTTTGCTTTTAAATTTTGCTTGTCAGTTAGGCACTTTAAGAGTCTTATTTCTTTATGTGATTTCCTGTAAGAGCTCATATATGGGGATTGTTATTGAGTAATTTTGAACACAAAATTAATTCTATACCCTTTGATGTGGCTAATAAAAGCCATAAGGGTATGGTAGGAAAAGAAGATAAGAAGATAGAGAAAAAAAAATTGCCTCTTTCTATATGGCAAGAAGAAGAAAAAAAAAATTAAGAGCAGTTGTCTTTGAACCACAGCAGGGTTTACTCTTAAGGGTCTTCTAGCTTGTTTTTCCCATTAGCTAGGAAAGCACTATGTGAGCTTTAAAAAAAAAATACATATATATATATATTTAAATCATGGAATAATATAGGACAAATGATTTAAATTGAATCTAGATTTTGCATGAACACTCTTCTAGTTTATTGGTTAAATAAATGCTGTAGTTTCAAATAACATCCCACCTGTTTGCCTTGTTTGAGGATCTGGTGAGATGTAGAATTCCAGTAGCTTGGCTAAAAAAGGAAGAAATAAAAGATAGAATAACCTGGAAGTTCTCCACTTCCCTTCAGGTATTTTCTTGTTGTTCTTTAGATTTGGAATCTGTTACTGGATTCTTCTTTCATCCATGCTTCATGGCATATAGATATGTAGGCATTATACAAAAAGCTTATCTAGCTGGGTGTGGCGGCTCACACCTGTAATCCTAGCACTTTGGGAGGCCGAGGTAGGAGGATCGCATGAGCTCAGGAGTTCAAGACCACCCTAGGCAACATAGTGAGACCTTATCTCTACAAAAAATTAAAAAATTAGCTGGGTGTGGTTGCCTGCTCTTATAGTCCCAGCTACTTGGGAGGCTGAGGTGAGAGGATCGCTTGAGTCCAGGAGTTTGAAGCTGCAGTGAGCTGTGATTGTGCCACTGCACTCCAGTTTGGGTGACAGAGCAAGACCCTGTCTCCAAAAAAAAAAGAAAGTCTTCACCTAAAAACTTGCATCTTCTAGAACCATGAACTATGGATGGTCAGACCTTCTTATTTTTATGTTAGCAGATTTTTTTTTCTGTAGATAATTTTTCAGCATTATGATTATATGACCAACATGCGAATGTAATTTCACATTTTAGCCTTTGAGTGTCTGCTGGTTCACTCATCTTAACAGTCTCCATATTCTAAAATTCTGGAGTAGTCCAAGGAACATTCCTAAGATTATTTTGCCATATGCTTTGTGCAGATTTTGAGTCTTTTTCAATCTTAAGTTTAAATTGTTTCCAGTTTCTGAATATTAATAAAACAAACAAACCAACCCTCTTAATGTATCCCCTGTTCTACACATTCCCTTACTTTTTGGGAACTCTTTTGTCCCCTGCCCTCACCACCATCCTACCCTTTGCCATATGGAGTGTGGGATGTATTGTTTGTTAGGTTTTAAATAAGCAAATTTGCCTTCTCTGTGTTGAAGAAACCTTTACTTTTAAAAACTGATTATGGCCTCTAGGCACCAAATCTTAAACATTTCTGTAGCTTATCTGTTGAGTTTATTATAGATCGTATCTAGAAATTTATTTAGCTTGTTTGAGTTGCCAACAAAAGTTGGCCAAGAAATCTGTATAATAGAATTGTCTGTCCAATTTTGAAATATGACTTCTAATTATATCTTTTGCATACACACAAAAATCTGCAGTATTAATTTGAGCTCTGTCCTAATCACAATTATTTTTTGTTACTTTCCAGTAAAATAGCTTTTTCTTGTAAATTTTTGACATAAACACCAGACCACATTTATTAAAATGAAAAAATACTTGCTGTTATCAAGGTATTCAAAAGTATTATAAAATATTAAATAAAGTTAGAGTTTGTGGCACATTGACTAACAAATTTTATCTGACAGAGACCAAGAAAAAAATACATAAAATTATAAAGTAAATAAACAAAATCAGTAATTTCCACAAACAAGTATGTTTATGCAGGAGCACTGTTAACCTACTAGTGTTCAGAGTAATTTCTGAATCAAGATAATTTCTGATGGTGCTTTTAAAGAGTCTAGTTATCTTGTAACTAATATGACATGGGATTAAAGTTAATCTCTTTTTAACTACAGTGAGAAAATTTAAAAGCCTTGGCTTCATAGACTAAATACCTGAACAGACAAATTGCTGAAATAATGCAGCTAAGACTGCAAGAGAAACTGCAAAAGATACCCCAAGTTATGTTTGTTATTAAGCATAGGTTATTTTGAAAATAGGTTTCCATATGGAGTATACGGTATGTAATTTATACAGACCACATTACTAATAGATTCTGTCAAGTGGCACTGAATTCAAGCTACAATGTCCATAATGGAATATGTAAGGAAATTGCTGGTGTTATTGGGTTGGATTAAAAGAAAAAAAAAAACACCTTTATTAGTATGTGTTCCCCCTCCCCTCAGTGTACACTGCTTCTTGGGCTCAGACTTTGGGGTTTAAGAATGAGGTATTTGGGCCGGGCGCGGTTGTTCACGCCTGTAATCCCAGCATTTTGGGAGGCTGAGGCGGGTAGATCACAAGGTCAGGAGATCGAGACCATCCTGGCTAACACAATGAAACCCCATCTCTACTAAAAATACAAAAAATTAGCCAGGTGTGGTGGCAGGTGCCTGTAGCCCCAGCTACTCGGAAGGCTGAGGCACTAGAATGGTGTGAATCCGGGAGGCAGAGCTTGCAGTGAGCAGAGATTGCGCCACTGCACTCCAGCCTGGGTGACAGAATGAGACTCTGTCTCAAAAAAAAAAAAAAAAAGATATTTGAAGGTCTAATTATAGGATAAATTTGGTGACTAAGAGGTTACTCTTAATAACAATAATCATATTTGGTTTACCTATTTGTCACCAGACAGTATCCAGACTTCATGTGACTAATGGTGACAACTGTATTTTGAGAAATTTGGAAAATCACATAAGCTGTTGGTGATACTTTCAAATCAGAATGTTTTAAATAGCGGACAAGGTAAAGCAAGCTCAGAACTTAATAATAGAGGAATAGATACAGTATATTGAAGGAAAAAAATACATTGACATTTGCAAAGAGAAAGATGCTGTTTCTATAGCATACCTAAGTCCATTGAATTTGCACAGTGGACAAATTGCAATTGGGGAATATTATTCATATAAATAGTCCTGTCAGAACACGGGATGAGTAGAGTCTTGTGGAACAGTTTGTTTAGAGAAGTACTAGTTAGGAATCACTTGTATTAGCTGGTAAGCATCAAGAGAAACGCTTGGATAGGGTAGTTTAATAAACAGTGTCAGCACATTTACATGGATTGTGACAGTTTTATCTTTTGCTAAATAGCCTAGAGTAAGCATTATTTTAGCATGTTATCAAAAATAATTATAATATATTTGGCACCCACTGAAATTCTGACTTACCTGTTGGGGTATGTTTTTGGTAATTCAGAACAGATTGATTGAAGAATCTTCTTTAAAAGTTGCATTTTAGATGTTTTCTTTGGGTGGTTCTTGTAGCCATCACAGAAATAAACATACCTTAGTTTGCAAACCGCTATTTACTTGGATCTGAATAGGAAACATTGTCACGATGTTACGATATACTGTATTTCCGGATACCTTAACAATTATTAGATAAACACGATGAAGATGGAAAATATTGAAGAAATAATGATATTATAAAAACTTTTGAATGGTTTTAGTTGAAAACAAACCAAGAATATATTGGTATAGACATAATTGCAAAGTAGAGCTACCGCACTACCAAAAAAAGTTATTTGAGGTAGTTGCTGGAAGCAGAATTTTCACGGTTAGAAATGCTTAAAAAGAGGCTCTTTTAAGTAGAAAAGAATGTGAGACTTTAGTTATTGTAACAGTAGGCTTCAGAGTAGCCATAAATGAAGTTTAGCTGGAGTAAGACTAACAGGGTTTTAATCTGTTGTTTTTCTAGTTAAGGCTTATTAATAACATTTATGTATGGCCTTGTTCATTTGTGCACTGGGACAGAACTAGAACCTTGGGCTCCCCATTTTGTTCTTTGGTACAGGGCCATCGTATTTCAGTAAATAGAGAGTTTTTTCTCTTCTTAGACGTCTAAACAATGGCAATAATTTATAACTAACTGCTCTTCGTTATGTTGCAGAGGCAAATTGCGCAGAAAATTATGGATAATTTTAAAAAGATGAAATACAGGTGGCTCATCTAAAACAGACTCCAATTAAAACCACATTGTATTAAATAGAGCCTGCTTTAGATAGGCTCCTCTTCATGCTAAATATGAATGAAGCAACAATTTTAGATATAATAGCTGGTATCTGGATTTTAATATGATCAGTTCTCATGCTTCGGGGCCCAAATATTGCCAGCTGGTATTAAGAAACCTACCCTCCTATAAAACTCGATTATATTGTTTTCCCTAAGAGTATTGCTTTAGGAATTATTGAGAAAGTGGTTTTTACAGGGTATAGACTTTTGCATAAAAGTTGGTGCTAAAATTTGACTCATCAAAATTTGCATCACACTCTTGCATCTGGAATATTACCAGATGGCGTTAAATTAGACCTTGGGATGGGTGTCTCATTCAGAGACATGGCAGTCTGTACTCAGTGTAATGGGTGAGCAAAGATGTGTTCTAGACCTAAGTGTATGCTGTCTGCATTATGGCTTATATAAAATGGCCACATCTGTTATTTTATCAAGAGAATAAGTTTTCTAAGTTTTGGTTGGTCTGATATGCTAATATCTGCAATTAGCAGAGCCTTGACAAATTGTTCCCTTAAATTAAGAGTTCATCAGTTTGGCAGAATGTGACCTGATAAAATGATTTGGGAATATGGTGCTTTTACATACACAGATTTTTTTTTTTTCCCGTTTTAGTCTTTCTTAGCCATCAGACTCCAGAAGATGTACAAGGCTATGCCAGTTTTTTTGTTTGTGCTTTTAAAGAAATTATTACCGAATGTGGGGGATCCACGGAAAGTGAACTCCTGGAGGGACAGAGGAGGAGCAAGACTGTCTGATCCTGAGATCTCAGTGCCTAAAACATAGAAGGGGTTCAGTAAATACTTGTTTGAAATAAAAATAACGATTAAAAAAAAGGAGGGAATAGTTCCTACCATCATATGCAAGATGACATGGGTAGTCCTGACTCTTCTGGAGTAAGGAGACTGAGCATTCTCACTGCTGAATTAGGTGAAGGGAAACTTAGAATCTCCTTAAAAGGGACAAACAAGACCCTACATGATTGGACCTGCCCCTTACCCTGTCTGCCATTCTTGTCATTTCTTGCCTCAGCCTTATTGCCCCAGCAACACAGATCAGCTGGTAGTTCTTTGCCGATTTTGTGCTATTTCCTATCGTGGAACATTCTCCCATGTTGTTCTCCCTAGTCCTTATCTTGCCTGGTTGGCTACTAAACTTGTATTTAAGCTTCATTATGTTCTGTCTTTTTTTCTGAAGTTGTTCTAAAGCCCTACCTGAGTTGGTGCCTTCTTCTGTTTCTCTGGAAATCTCTGTGTGTTTCTGCTCTTCTGCACAACGTGATAAATTATTTGAATTTTCTCCTTCACTAGATGGTTTTTATGTCAAGATGCTTTTCCTTATATTTGTTCAAACCCAAACATTGGACACGATGGTAGGCCACGGAAATCAGTTAATAAGTATTTGCCAAATGATTGTTCATACCAGCCCTCTCAGTTGCAGAATGAAAAACTTTGAATGCTTCTTTAATAATAAATCTTCTTGACTATTGGCTGTGATTCTAAGTCCCTTGTTATAGGAGTATGGTTATTAACCTAGTTATTTCTGCCATGTTTCAATGTGGATAAGCGTATTTAACAGATTCGCTCTGTTGCATTGATCCTGTGATGGTGTTATATACTACTCCAGTGCCCTGGACTGTGCGCTACAGGGCAGCCTCTAGACTTTGGGATTAAGTAATGGTGATTCGGTGGGGGTATGGGTTCTTATTTTATGGGAGTGTTTTGGCAATTAAGTGCTATTTAAAGGTATTATTTTTGTTAGAAAGATAAGGATTTAGATCTGTGGTTCATTAATTATGTAAAAGTTGAATTAGCAAAGGCTAGTTTTTGGCTCAAATTATGAAAGAATACTCTTGGGAAACTGGGTATCGGGGAGAGGATAAGTAAGTTTGGTTATTTGTCTTGAGATTTTATAGAGAACACACACGTACCCCATAAATGTAGTTTTAAAGAATTGTTCAAAGTAAATCAATTTTTGATTTTAAGAAAAGCTCCAGGCCGGACATGGTGGCTCATGCCTATAATCTCACCACCTTGGGAAGCCTAGGTGGGCTGATCACCTGAGATCAGGAGTTCGAGACCAGCCTGACCAACGTGGAGAAACCCCGTCTCTACTAAAAATACAAAATTAGCTGGGCGTGGTGGCGCATGCCTGTAATCCCAGCTACTCGAGAGGCTGAGGCAGGAGAATCGCTTGAACCCGGGAGGCGGAGGTTGCAGTGAGCCGAGATCGCACCGTTGCCCTCCAGCCTGGGCAACAAGAGTGAAACTCTGTTTCAAAAAAAGAAACGCTCCACATTTTTAAATAATACACAGGTTTTGCAGTGTAACTACTGGTGAGGACCAGAAATCTAGTTACTAGATTTCTTAAAAATAAAATTTCTCACACTGTTTAAAAAAAGGAAAAGAAGTACACTTATTTTTCCTATGTGTAGTTTATACATGCTAAATAAATAAAGTTTAGAAAATGGAATTTAAGAAGAGTAAAAGCATCGCCAATAGTTCCTTCCACACAGGTGTTAATCATTTTTTGTTTTCACTTGTCTTTTGTATTCATTTTAAAAATAGAGGACCATATTGCGTACACTGCTTTGTAAGCTGCTTTTTGCTTATCAACATTTTGTAACTATCTTTCCATGTTATTAATAACTGAGTTTTAATGCTTTTATCATAATTTAATCATAATTTTGGCTCAGCCATATTAGCTCTTTCTTGATAGATTTTACTGTGTAATTTAATAATCCAGTTTTGGACTTTTCCCACTTAGACTAGTATTCTTTATTAGATTTAACATGAACTAAGTGCTATAAATGAGTCAATATTTTTTTAAAATTATATGTCTGTTTATCAGTGTACTGTTTCAAGTCTATGTATTAGTTAAGTCTGTTCTTCAGGCTTGAACATAGGCATACCTCCTTTTATTGCACTTGGCTTTACTGCACTCTGCAGATACTGCATTTCTTTTACAAATTGAAGCAGTGGCAGAGTTTGAAAGAATTGACTCCAATTTTGAAAGAAGTCCTAGTGTGGATAACATGCTATCCAAAGCATCAATGCTACAGAGAAATCTTTTCTGAATGGAAGAGTCAATTGATGCGGCAAACCGTCTATTTTATGAGTAGACACCACAGCCACCCGTCTTCATCAACCACCACCCTGATCAATCAGCAGCCATCAACATCTAGGCAAGACCCTCTGCCAGCAAAAAGATTACACCTCACTGAAGGCTCAGACGATTGTTAGCATTTTTTAGCAATAAAGTATTTTAGATGTATGTATGCTGTTTTTTTTAGACATAATGCTATTGCACACTTAATAGACTACAGCATCGAATAAACAAATTTTATATGCACTGGGAAACCAAAAAAAAATCATGTGACTTGGTTTATGTGGTGGTTTGGAGTGGAACCTGAGTTCGTCCGATGTTTGCCTGCAGATGCTCATCCTTTACTCTTTCCCCACTACTGTTGGTGCTCCCAGTTCTGCTGTCTGCCTTTATCCAATTGTAAGCCTCAATGTGATTTCTAGATTCACCCTAAGTACTTGCCCTTGATCAGCCCAGCACTGAACTCCCCCAAACACACAAACATTAAAGTTCATTTAGAAAGAGTGAATTTTAGGAAGAAACCACAGAGGCCAAGATCTTCTCTAATTAATGTAGTGAATCTTCTGAATGTAGTGAGTCTTCTGGCCATTTTTTGAGTATTACATTGATAGCTCATTCAAAACGAAAATTATTCACACAACTATGGTGTAAATAAAAAGATGTGATGTTAATATAATTTTTGGATTAGATTATTGCCGAATCAAGCATCTTTACAACATTATAGTTTAGAGTAATGTGTTTGGCTAAATTAGGCAATAAAAGTAAACATAAAAGGTAAACCTTCCCGATTAGTCCTTACATTTGACTTCTCTGTATGTGAAACACTGACAAAAACCAAAAATAATTTCACTACTCTGTATTTATTTTTCTGATTGAGACTTTGGAAAAGTCAAGAATGACAACGGTAGGTATTTCTTTTTTGCAGAACAAGCCTGAGATGGTACTTAGGTGCTTACATACAAGCTACTGATCACTTAATGACATTAAAAAAATTTTAATTACTTATTGCCTTCAGACACTACAGAAGTTTAAAAATCCTACTATTTCCACTTAAATTTCTAGACCAATGCTGTTGGACTTTCTTTCCCTTTAACAGCAATGATTATCCAGTTGAATGTTGTTTCACAGAAAGGAAAAGTGCATTTGTGTAAAAATATCTGGGGCTTGCCAGGGAATCTTTTTCAGAATGCTTTGTGGTTACAAATGAAGCTTATTGTTGTATAAATGGCAAGTTTAAAATCATAGAACTTTTTTGCAGTAGCTCATGGCATGAGTTGATAATCTGCGAATTGCTCTGCGTGTGTGTTTGTGTGTGTTCGCATGCATGCCTCAGCCCATCTGTAAGTAGCTGGATCCTGTGCCGTTCCTCCCCCTGTTTCCCACCTCACTTATTTAGATACATAAATACGCACACTTTTACATCTAAGGCAAACCCCAAAAGATGCATGTGGAAGGCTGGATGTGGGAGAGAGGTGTTTTCCTTTAATTGACCTCTCACGGCGTTCCACTTGATAAAGTGACAACATTTTCTGAAAACTTAAGGTTTTTGAATGTGTGGATTTTCTCCCTACCACTGTAATTTCTGAAACTTTCTCTAAACAAGATGGCTGGCACATTATGGGGACAGAGCAGAGACATAGAACAGAGACAAAGCCGCCCTGAGAAGGCAGACACACTTATATTGCTTGTGGTTTTTCAGTACAGCTGCTTTCAGATGAGCCGGCTTGTTCTAAGCTGGTCCCACTGCCAAAGCAAGACTGTCACACAGCTGGTAGTACTTACTGTACTTGCGGGAAAGTATGTGATTCATTAGTTGGAACCGTATGTTTTTCACCAGTTCTGGTCATGTTTTTGTTAGGATGTGGTAAAAACACAAGCAGGGGGTGAAGGGACAATGGAAACATGTGACTTCTTAAGGATTGGCCTGAACCCGTTATTAGCTAAATTGTACACCGTAAAATGTCCTTTGTACCTCATAAGACAAATGACTTAATTTTTTATTCCTCAGTTGAGGTCATTCAGTCATAAGTGGTAAAAATTATCAACACTGAGCTCTTTTTCTCTTTTTACTTTCTGCAAAGTATTATGATCCGTTTAAACCCCAAATTATAATATGAAGGGAAGTCATGCAAGTAAAAGACATTAATTTGCTGAAAAATGCCCATGACGGGTGAAGAACTTTAACTGGAGTGAACTCTTGCTACTGATAAAATATGAGTATGGTATTACAGCTCATAAGAAACACTTCTAATACCACAGGGTGTGAGGAGAACAATAAATGGGAGTTTCTTTGTCTACACATGATCAAGCAGACTCAAATTGTATGGCTGGAGGATTGAGAGACTAGTCTTTTAAGTAATTTTGGTGTCATTAATGGGCTTGCATCACAGTATCTCTGTAATGCTCAATCCTGGTATTGTGCAGAACTGCTGGTGTGAGCCGCATTGAATATTGGCCTGTTATCACCAGGTTTTTGAGCTTGTGAATATTTTACAACTGCACAGGCCGAACCATATTCTTTGGAAAATGAATGCCATTGCTGCTGTGTTGTGTTCTCCTTACATAGGAATATGCTTTGACATTTGCTTGCTTCTGCTTCATTCTGACACTGGAGTTGTTTTACTTTTGTCCCCACTCCCATAGCCTGCTATTGAGACAGGTGGTATTTTCAAAGTCTAAGTAAAATATTGGCAGATTATGCCTCTACCCTCAGACTCTGTTTTTCAACTGTTCCCTTCTAAAGTTCTGCACCGTTCATGCCTCACTACATACACTCCAGCAGTTGCTGGACTCTGCAGAATTAGAACCAGGTCTGTCTCTGACAATTAGCTCAACTGGCTGCAGGATAAATAAAGGAATGCGCTCAGGGGCTGTAGTCTGTGACACAGTGTAACAGAGCGTAAAAAGGTGCATCTGTTCCATGCCCTGATTCAGTCGCCTCACTGTCACTGGGAAGTTACCGACACGGAGACATGCCCGTGCTGTTTGGTAAACAAGCGGCAGGTATTAAATTAACAGGGCTGTGAGTGTGCAAACGTGCTGCTTTATTAAAAGCCCTGCTATCTTGGCTCACTGCTGGGTCACAGGCAGTTGCTAGAGCATCTAGTAAGATGACTCATGGCACTGCATACTTCAATACCCTGTTCTCGCTTCCTTCCAGAGGGGACCGTTGACATTTGAGAGCCTGATTACGGAAGGAAAAAAAGGAGAAAGAAAAGAGAATACAGGGTGTGTGTGTGTGTGTGTGTGTTTGCCTTTTACGTTTCGTAGGCTAGGCAAGAAGGAGATGAGGGCCAGCACCCCAGAGCCAGGTTTTAGTTTAAATTGGGCTTCTGAATCCAATACTAAATTGCAACCAGGTCTCTGTCTTTGTTGTTGTTTATTTTCTCTGCCTTTCTGTCTCACCCTCCTCATGACTGCTACTTGATTTGTGGTTGAAATAATGAGGGGATAACTGAGAGATGAAAGTTTTGCTCTGTCTGCCTGCACTGGGTGGGCACCATGCATCTTGCAAATGTACTTGCAGGAAAAAACACTTCGACTTTTATTATATTCTTTAAGCATTTATCGCCTTTGCATTTAATATTTTTAATGAAAAACTCGCATTTTAAAGACTTTCTGCTTTCATTCAGCAATGTCATGATTTTTGAAGTTTGTTTTCCCTTCAGCTTCAGGAATGCTTTACACAGGGTCATGTGTGGTTGCCTTGTTGAATTGTTCCTCACTTTTGTGGTCTTATCTTTGAGGAGTCCTCTTTAGATATACCAAGGTCTGTAGGCAAACATTACAAGACAATTTTCAGTACACATGTCTGTGCTAAAGAGACTGGCATTTCTGAAGGTTTCCTGCTCCCCTCCAAGTTGTGTTTCTTTTAAGGGCCCCAACTAGCTCCTCATCCATTAGAAGATGATGTAATGCTAATGGTATCTAGCTCCACACAGCTTGGACCAAAAATGATTCCAGTTGGCTGTATTTGAATGTGAATGACCAGAAGGTGCTAGACATTCTCCACTGTAATTGCAAGTGCTTACCTTGGAAATCTCTTTTGGTTGTAGAGGTCCTTTGGTCCTCATACTAGAGATCATACCGCCACACATGCATTCCTACTGTCCAGACCCATCTTTATTGTTGGCTGTCTTTTTATAGTGATGTCTAGGTAGAGGAGTGCGATGCCCAGGGTCGGGGATAGGGAGGGTGGAGAGGAAGCAGCCTTTCTCATTGTTTGCTCAGAAAGGAAAGTATCCCACTATCTAGAGAGTTAGTGATGCCTCAGAATCTCTTTATCTTTGTAACCTCTTTTCTGTATGAAGTTTAATAAGCCGGCTGTGCAGTTTTTAAAACGCCAGTGGATTCCGCTTTTCACTTGGACCGCCCCCCGCCTTTTGCTCTGAGCATTCACTCCCTGTTTCCTTATTTCCCCCGTTCTCTTTTCCTTTATCTCAGGGGAGTTCCCTGAGTAGCAAGACTGAAAAAGAGCTGAGGTTTATGTTAGAAGAAATTAAGGTTAATGATCATTGGCTCATTTTCATATTCTGTGGGTGTGGATGGAGGAGTAATCAGTGCAGGTGGCCCTGCCAGTTGGGAGTTTTTCTTTGTCATCAAGAAAATAAGGAGAGTGCAGGGATTGAATTACCACAACTATTTCAGGACTAAACATATTTCATTTCCCGATCGGGTCTGGTTTAAGGACGCAAAGCTGACATTAATTTTATCCAAAGAAAGCACAGCATTTTTTTTGTTTCATAATTTGACTAATGCATAGGGTAGATGCATGTTCAAATTTAATTCTAGTATAATCTTACAAATAATTCTCTGAAAAGCAAAGGGGTTTTGATTCAGTTTGACAGTTTATGTTTCTGTGTCCAATTACCACTTAGTTATTGAATGTTAAAAAGCTGCTTTCTAAAATGTGCACTCCGACTGCACCAATTGGCTTCCCAGCTGCCTGCTATTACATGCGAGGTGCTCTCTTCTAACTTTTTAAAGGATGTACACAGTTGAAGTAGTTATGTTTAGCTAGCAAAGGAAGTGGGGGATTTGGTTAGGAAGTGCTTGCTGGCCTTGAAAAACTATCATGTGTGCATTCTCATTTCAGCCACATAAAGATCATTCTTTAAATAAATACTTGTTGGATTAAAAAAACCTTAAATGCTCCGATAAACTAGAGAAATAACTTTGATTTTTTTTAAAAACATGACTTCCATTTGGATCAACTTTTTAAAGTTTTCAATATGCTTTTAATACCACTGATGTAACTTTCTACAAGTGAGGTATTCTGATTCCATGCTTGGAAAAAGAAGATCTACAGGTTGACCAGAGACAATAAAAGTCATTGAGGAAGAGTGTCAACACTTGCCATGCATGGTAGGTTTTGCTTTCTTAGCGGAATGCAGCAGTGCTGACCTTTTTTTCCTCCTTTATTTTTCAGGCCATCCGTTGCACACTGGTAAACTGCACATGTGAATGTTTTCAGCCAGGGAAGATTAACCTGAGGACTTGTGATCAGTGTAAACATGGCTGGGTGGCACATGGTGAGGAAAATCTGGGCTTTTCTTCCCGTTCTCCATCTCTGGAACTTTGGCGGGACCACCACAGCCTTGGATAAGCTCAGCACGCAGCACCTGTACCACCCCACCCAAGTGGAGATTGTGCAGTCCAACGTCGTGTTTGACATCAGCAGCCTGATGCTCTATGGGACACAAGCAGTGCCTGTGCGGCTAAAGATCCTGCTGGACCGTCTCTTCAGCGTCCTGAAGCAAGAGGAGGTACTGCACATACTGCACGGCCTTGGCTGGACTCTGCGGGACTATGTCCGAGGATACATCCTTCAGGTAGGGAGAGGACTTGAACGCCGCCCGTGTCCTGTCTTTGTTGTTTCTTTGATGTGGCCTCTAGGATGCTGCTGGCAAGGTGCTGGACCGCTGGGCCATCATGTCTCGAGAAGAGGAAATCATCACCCTTCAGCAGTTTCTGCGGTTTGGAGAAACCAAATCCATTGTGGAGCTGATGGCAATTCAGGAGAAAGAAGGGCAGGCCGTGGCTGTACCATCTTCAAAGACAGACTCAGATATAAGGACTTTCATTGAGAGCAATAATCGCACCAGGAGTCCCAGCCTCCTTGCTCACTTAGAGAACAGCAATCCTTCCAGCATTCATCACTTCGAAAACATCCCAAACAGCCTTGCATTTCTGCTTCCATTCCAGTACATAAACCCTGTCTCAGCACCACTGCTAGGGTTGCCTCCAAATGGGCTACTGTTAGAGCAACCAGGGTTGAGGCTGCGGGAACCCAGCCTTTCAACTCAGAATGAATATAATGAGAGCAGCGAATCCGAAGTTTCTCCCACACCTTATAAGAATGATCAAACACCCAATAGAAATGCCCTGACCAGCATTACTAATGTGGAGCCCAAAACCGAGCCAGCCTGTGTCTCTCCCATTCAGAATTCTGCCCCAGTCAGTGATCTAACCAAAACTGAACACCCAAAAAGCTCATTCCGGATTCATCGGATGAGAAGGATGGGGTCAGCCTCTAGGAAAGGAAGAGTGTTCTGTAATGCATGTGGGAAGACATTCTATGACAAAGGTACTCTCAAAATTCATTACAATGCTGTTCACCTGAAGATCAAACATCGATGCACCATTGAAGGTTGCAACATGGTCTTTAGCTCCCTCCGAAGTCGTAATCGCCACAGTGCAAACCCCAATCCTCGCCTTCACATGCCTATGCTAAGGAATAACCGAGATAAAGATTTAATTCGGGCCACCTCAGGAGCTGCCACCCCTGTCATAGCAAGTACAAAATCAAATCTGGCACTCACAAGCCCTGGCCGACCCCCAATGGGTTTTACCACTCCCCCTCTAGACCCTGTCTTGCAAAATCCTCTCCCTAGCCAGCTAGTATTTTCTGGGCTAAAGACTGTACAACCAGTTCCTCCATTTTATAGAAGTTTACTCACTCCAGGGGAAATGGTGAGTCCTCCAACCTCCCTCCCAACCAGTCCCATCATTCCAACCAGTGGTACCATAGAGCAGCACCCCCCGCCACCCTCTGAGCCAGTAGTGCCAGCAGTGATGATGGCCACCCATGAGCCCAGTGCTGACCTGGCACCCAAGAAAAAGCCCAGGAAGTCAAGCATGCCTGTGAAGATTGAGAAGGAAATTATTGATACCGCCGATGAGTTTGATGATGAAGATGATGACCCCAATGATGGTGGAGCTGTGGTCAATGACATGAGCCATGACAATCATTGTCACTCCCAAGAGGAGATGAGCCCAGGCATGTCTGTGAAGGACTTTTCTAAGCATAACAGGACCCGGTGCATTTCAAGGACTGAAATAAGGAGGGCCGACAGCATGACTTCTGAAGACCAAGAACCTGAGCGGGACTATGAGAACGAGTCTGAGTCTTCGGAGCCCAAACTGGGCGAGGAATCCATGGAAGGGGATGAGCACATTCACAGCGAAGTGAGTGAAAAAGTCCTGATGAATAGTGAGAGGCCTGATGAGAACCACAGTGAGCCCTCTCACCAGGACGTCATCAAGGTGAAGGAAGAATTTACAGACCCCACTTACGACATGTTTTACATGAGCCAGTATGGACTGTACAATGGTGGGGGTGCCAGCATGGCCGCCTTGCATGAGAGCTTTACATCGTCTCTGAATTATGGCAGCCCTCAAAAGTTCTCCCCAGAAGGTGACCTATGTTCTAGCCCAGACCCCAAAATCTGTTATGTGTGCAAGAAGAGTTTCAAAAGCTCCTACAGTGTGAAACTTCACTACAGGAACGTTCACTTGAAAGAGATGCACGTCTGCACAGTGGCTGGTTGCAATGCTGCATTCCCCTCTCGCCGAAGCCGAGACAGGTCAGTAAATCTCCATTGGCTGCTCCTGCTGGTATCTTCATACACACATATTTATCCAATATAGAAACAGAAATTTACGGATGGAAAGAACCATAGGTCCAGGACATCGAGACAGCCTGCATCTCCGTAGGTATAACCAGTAATGTTATCATTCCTTAATTATGAAGTATACATATGAAATCTTTCCTAGGAAGAGGAAATTCTAACCGGCCTGGAACCTGCTGTCTTCATACGGGAGATTCTCTTGAAGAGAGCGTGATAGTCAGAATTAGCTGGTGGGTGTAATTTACCTTTCATCATTTCTCATCCCCCCCTTCCCTCTTGTTTTCCTAGACACAGTGCCAACATAAACCTACATCGTAAACTGTTGACCAAAGAACTCGATGACATGGGCCTGGACTCGTCGCAGCCCTCCCTTAGCAAGGACCTCCGCGATGAATTTTTGGTGAAGATATATGGTGCCCAGCACCCCATGGGGCTCGATGTCAGGGAAGACGCCTCCTCTCCCGCAGGGACTGAAGACTCCCACCTGAACGGGTATGGGAGAGGCATGGCAGAGGACTACATGGTCCTTGACTTGAGCACCACCTCCAGCCTCCAGTCCAGCAGCAGTATCCATTCCTCCAGAGAATCCGACGCAGGCAGCGATGAGGGGATTCTTCTCGATGACATTGACGGGGCGAGTGACAGTGGGGAGTCGGCACACAAGGCCGAGGCCCCTGCCCTCCCTGGCAGCCTAGGGGCTGAAGTTTCAGGATCTCTTATGTTCAGCAGCTTGTCTGGGAGCAATGGTGGGATCATGTGCAACATTTGCCACAAAATGTACAGCAACAAGGGGACCCTGAGAGTGCACTACAAAACTGTGCATTTGAGAGAAATGCACAAGTGCAAAGTCCCAGGTTGCAATATGATGTTTTCCTCTGTACGAAGCCGAAATCGGCACAGTCAGAACCCTAATCTCCACAAAAACATTCCCTTCACTTCAGTAGATTAGTCTCAGAATGGACACTACAAATGCCAGCTCTCACCAGATGGCCTACGTGTTTGAACTGCCATAGTCAGTGTGCGCTTATGTACTTGGGGTGTGTGTGTGTGTGTGTGTGTGTGTGCATTTATGTATGCTCTGTGGCTACATATACACACACGTATTTCCTTGAGATAAACAAGATAAACACTAGGTGCTTTTGAATTTTTTTCACTTCCCTTTATAGTTTTGGGAAAGGAGTGGGATCTTTGATTTCAGGGTGAAAACAGAGTACCCCTTTAAACACACACACACACACATGCACATACACACACACACACACACACACACACAGTGTGCAACTAGCCCCAGTTTTGACAGAATAATTCTTGGTCTTCCCCAAAGAGACAATTTGTTGTACCCATGACTGTTGCCTGCAAAAATAAAAGGGAAAAAAAAGAAAAAAGAAACAAAAAGGAACTTCTTATAGTTGTCTTTTGTGAACTTTAAGGTTTTGAAAGAATCTTCAATTAAAGCATGGCAGATTCACCTGTAAATATTTAGCCTTGAGGGGCCATTGATGTAAAACAATTGTATTGATGGTTGTTTAACTTTTTTGTTTAATTTTTACAGTTACATCCAGCTGTTAGATATGCAGGAAAAGATAGTTTGCTGGCTAGCTCTATTCATTTATGTTAGCATTAATGCACATTTTTAAAAAAAGAAAAAAACATGGTCTTGTTTTTACTACCTGTTAGATATAGTGCTAAAGAGGTGCTGGCATGCTTTACAGCACAGATCTGATTTTTTAAAATGTCCTGTACTAGTACATAAATCCCGTCATGCACTTTTTTTCATACACTACAAGGGGATGTGTAATAACCATGCTTCTTTTTTATCCTTAAACTATTGCCATACTTCAGTAAGTGTCTTTTTTAAAAAAAATTCACTTGTATAAAAATGGTCTGGTCAGTATAGGGCACAAATGCCAAACAAAGTATTAGTGTTAACACAAAACTGCCAACTTTGCACAAGTTTCCAGAAAAGAAAATACAATTAGTCACTCAACATAACCACAGGCCAATTTGTTGGCCACCAGAAAACCGCTTTTTAAAAAAACACTTGGTGATTCTTTCAAGTGCCGAATGTTATTAGAATCAACATTGCATCCTTCTTGCTTATACGTTAAGTTACATAAAAGGAAAACAAAATTATGTGGTGTGAAACAGCCAAGGCATTTATTCTTCAGAGGCAGGATAATATTTCAGGATACAAAAGCCCAAATTACCCGCTACGGAACAAAGATGAATACAGTAAAAGAGTCGAACACTCATTTCCAAGGCCCTAACCCTTATCCTTTAAAAAGAAATCCTCTGAACTGGGTCGGTCTGTTGTATGGCTGTCTAATTTGTTGCAAATTCTGCAGTCGTACTATAATTCAGGCCTGTTTGGTAGACAAAATCAAAAGGCATTTAACAGCAGCAGTACTTGGAAGCTTTGAAAACATGTGCTAAACTTGAATGGAGCAACACTCCTTTCTGAAAAGCCAGAAGAAGGGGGTTTTAAAGCAGGATCTCTCAATGTTCAGTGTTTTGTGTTTCCCCACACGATTTGTCAGAGAGAAATGAAAGCAAGCCTGAAACCAAGCAATTGAGAGTGAGAAAGAGGAGAGAGACTATTCTCCAAACCTTTTTTGTTTTGTTTTGTTTCCGATGTTTACACATGTTGCCTGAGCTGGTTAACCACATCGGCAGCCTCAGCTACCACAACATACTGACTAAATGATGATATTTACTCAAGTTCAGTCTGCAGCCAAAACCATTAGGGTGTGCATTGCAGACTGTTTTGTTGTCTTTTTTTTTTCTTTTTTCCTTTTTTTTTAAGTGGAGGGGAAAAGAAGAGATAAACAAGGAATATTTTGTCAAACAGTACACAATAATTTAAAGAGAATGTATTTCTTTTTTGCATTTAATGGCCTCAGACATTTCTTTCATCAGTCTAAAAGTTAGAAATATCCCTTTATTTTAACTTTTATGTCGTTTCCATTTTTCATGTTTTTGTAATTATTTTTTCTATGTTCACATCAGCATTCACTTCCGTTAAATTTGCCAAAGGAAACTGTTAATATGTTTCTGTTGTTATTATTCCTGTAGGATTTATTGTACCTCACAGTATTTATTGTTTCCCAAAATAAGCATCATTAGTTGGGGATTCAGTATTTTTGTTGTGAAAATTTCAGAAACAATAGATTCTTAAAGATAAGCTAGCTATGTCTAGGAGCTTTATCTTTTCACCTCCTTCAGAGGATGCTATGGGGTCCATTTTAATTCTTCATTTGTTCTACGGGGAGGAAAGACCAAAAGTATTTGCAGTACAAAAGAAACTATATCAAACACTATGTTAAATGACAAGTGTTTATGGTAAAAAGCTGAGGAATTAGTAATAATCGTTTTTGTTTTCTTGTACTTTGAATTCCCCAAAGTCTTAATTGCTTTATTTTGGTGTTGTGTTAAATTGAACAGACAGATGTTTTCCTTTGTTTTATACCATATAAGACTCTGTACAGTATGTTTGTGAAAGATTGAACTAGAATAATGAAAGTTTGTTTGCAAACATTTTGGTCCTCTCAGCGTTCTCTGTGTTGTGC